AGGTTCCAGCAATTCACCTGCCTTAGCCTCCCGAGTAGCTGGGACTACAGGTGTGCACCACCACGCCAGGCTAATTTTTGTGCTTTTAGTAGAAATGGGTTTCAGCATGTTGGCCAGGCTGGTCTCAAACTCCTGACCTCAGGTAATCCGCCCACCTCGGCCTCCCAAAGTGCTGGGATTACAGGTGTGAGCCACTGCGCCTGGCCTAAGTCTAAGAAGATCATTTATTGATTCAACAAAATACAATGTTTAAAATCTATAACACAGTGAAAAGCATGGGCTTGTCACCCAACCAAATCCTGGAAGTTGTGAGCAAACTTTGAAGTAGGAAGACAGTACTTTGGGGACAAATAAAAGGAAACAATTTCACACTGTCAGTAGTGTGGAACTAGTTGCCCCCAATGGGTTTTAAATTCAAGTAGGGTGCAAGAGTGGTTTAGAGAAATTCCTGAGTGGCAAATGAGGAAACCATGGGCTCTCTGAGATACAAGCCCAGTCTTCCGTAGGGGCATAGCCACGGCACAATGCTCTCCTGACCTAACGTCCTTAAAACCTTGGTCAGAAGTCAGACCATTGTGCTAATGCGTGAGGGTGTGCGTGGGGATGGAGGGTGGGGTGGAACTCCTGCATAGTTAGCAACCCTGCACCAAATCCTGGCAACCTTCCAGAGCAAACCCTCCACCATGTCATGCTAATAACAGCAGACCTAGGAACTGACCCTATGCCACGCCGTCTGGACCCGCATACAGTCATAGTGTCCAGGTGGCTTTGTGAGTCACCCAGACCCTCCGAAATAATCCCACTGCGGGTGGGGCTGCCTTGCAGTTTCTGGCCCCTTCCCACCCTGACTCAGCTTTCCTTCCACGAGCTCCTATTTCTTGCCGGGCAGAAGCCGCCGCGGTACCCGCTTCACCGGGCATGCTCAGTCCTCCGGCCAGGCTTTGACTGCGGGACGCCAGCGTCCGGCCCCCTGCGCGCGTCCGGAGTCCGGGTCCCTTTAAATCGGGCAGGCTCGTTGCTAGGCAACCGCGCGGCCCGCGCTGGCGCTGCACTGCGGTGGCTCAGCCCGGAGCCGGCCCGGCGGGGTCGCGGTGGCCAGAGCCGAACGGGGGGCTGCCGCGCGCGGGTGGTGGTTGTCTTTGAGGAAGAGAGGTTCGGGCTCTCCAGACGGCATCCACGCTTCCAGGTATGTCTGCGGACGGGAAAGCCCGGGCTCCCGCATTCTGGTTAAATGTATTTCCTGATTACAGGGAGGGAGGCGGAATTTTCTTTTTTCCAGTTCAAACTGGAGAAGGAGGGCAGAGATATCCAGTAGACAGAAGATCTTGGACCCCAGGAAGTGTAAGTACAGTCGTGTTAGCTGTTATCTTTTTTGCCTGCCTTGGTTTTAAATTTTGTTTTTCAGATATTGGAAGAGGTGCCTGGAGAAATGGATGCTAGAAGAAAACACTGGAAGGAGAATATGTTTACTCCTTTTTTTAGTGCACAAGATGTTCTAGAAGAGACTTCTGAGCCTGAATCTTCTTCTGAACAAACGACTGCAGATAGCAGCAAGGGAATGGAAGAAATTTATAATTTGTCCAGTAGAAAGTTTCAGGAAGAAAGTAAATTTAAGAGGAAAAAATATATTTTCCAACTAAATGAAATAGAACAAGAACAAAATTTAAGAGAGAACAAGAGAAACATTTCAAAGAATGAAACAGACACAAATTCTGCATCCTATGAATCATCTAATGTGGATGTTACAACAGAAGAAAGCTTTAACAGCACAGAAGATAACTCTACCTGCAGTACAGATAACTTACCAGCTCTACTAAGACAAGACATAAGAAAGAAATTTATGGAAAGAATGTCTCCAAAACTTTGCCTGAATCTTTTGAATGAAGAACTGGAAGAACTTAATATGAAATACAGAAAAATAGAAGAGGAATTTGAAAATGCTGAAAAAGAACTTTTGCACTACAAAAAAGAAATATTCACAAAACCCCTAAATTTTCAAGAAACAGAGACGGATGCTTCAAAAAGTGACTATGAACTTCAAGCTTTAAGAAATGACCTGTCTGAAAAAGCAACAAATGTAAAAAACTTAAGTGAACAGCTCCAGCAAGCCAAAGAAGTCATCCACAAATTGAACCTAGAGAACAGAAATTTAAAAGAAGCTGTTAGGAAGTTAAAGCATCAAACCGAGGTTGGAAATGTGCTCCTAAAAGAAGAAATGAAATCATATTATGAATTAGAAATGGCAAAGATCCGCGGAGAGCTCAGTGTCATCAAGAATGAACTGAGAACTGAGAAGACCCTACAAGCAAGAAATAACAGAGCCTTGGAGTTGCTTAGAAAATACTATGCTTCTTCAATGGTAACATCATCAAGTATCCTTGACCACTTTACTGGGGATTTTTTTTAAAACTTAAAAAAATCCTTCCAGTAGGCAAGTCATTGAGCCAAATCAGTGTTTATTGTATTTTCTTTGCGTATTACTTAAAATATATGTAATAGGATGTTATTTTCATTTTCAGTAAATCACAGTATCTATAAAACATATACATGTTTCCAAGCTTCTGCTTTCTCTTTCTGATGAAGTTATTGCAGGAATACAAATGGAAACGAAGCTTTGGAAATCTCATATCAGAGTGTGTGTGTGTGTGTGTGTGTGTGTGTGTACACACACACATATATTCACTCAAAAACACATAATGATTCACCAAATCATTTATGAATACAAATCAGCAATTTTGTGATCTCGTAAGCAAATATGTCTTTGGCACGTGAATATTTTTCCATCTGTGTTCATTGATGTTAACAATAAAAATCTTGTTTATGTGTATAAGCCTAACATATGCCTGTGGGTCTTATAACTGCCTGTTCAAACTCAATGGGATACCAAAAATGTATCTGCTTACTTTGGGGGTCTAACTTTAATTCGGTACATATAAACATCTCTGGAAAAAAATGTAGTTTTTTTCTTCCCCCTGCTGTTTTCCCCAGGCTTTCTCCTTTGACCTGGCCACGGTTCCCATAGACTACAAGACGACTTAGAGACATTGCTGTGACCTTTTGCTAGAGCCCTGCTCTTGCCAGCAGTGGCTTTTGTGTTTTCTTATGTTGACCAGTAAGGGGCATTGTTTACACAGTTCTTCCAAAACTCGACCAGGGGAAAATTTCGAAGCTTCCTCCCCGGCTTACATCACAAGTTGGCGGGGACTGTGGTGAAGTTGGATGTCATCTGGATAAACTTTTAGTGAGCTGGCTTGATTTTTACAGTAATCCAGCCCTGTAAGGGCTCCAGGTGATGACAATTTATTTTACACTTATACATGGTAAAAATGTACTGCCTCAATCCTTGGGTGGAAGTGATGGGCCAGTTGACTCTTTACCATTTGTTTGTATCAGTCATCAAGATATCCTGTAATAGGAGCTCTATTTGCATGGTGTTTTAAAGCCTAATAAACCAAATGTAATTGCACACTATGAGGATGAGATACAATTGTTTTAAGGGTTTA